GAGGTGGGGGAGTGGGTTGAAAAAGTACCTATTTGATACTATACTCACTACCTGGGTGCAATGTGCCCATGTAACAAACCTGCACATTTACCCTCTGTATCTAAAATAAAAGTTGAATTTTTTTTTTTTTTTTTTGAGGCAGAGTCTCACTCTGTCGCTCAGGCTAGAGTGCAGTGGTGTGATCTCAGCTCACTGGAACCTCTGCCTCCCGGGTTCAAGCGATTCTCATGCCTCGGCCTCCAGAGTAGCTGGGATTACAGGCACCCGCCACCACGCCCGATTAATTTCTTTATTTTTAGTAGAGACATTTCACCATGTTGGCCAGGCTGGATTTGAACTCCTGACCTCAAGTGAGCCGCCGGCCTCGGCTTCCCAAAGTGCTGGGATTACAGGCGTGAGCCACTATGCCCAGCTAAAAGTTGAATTTTTTTAACGGCCAGGCATTTGACCTCAGAACTTTGTGGGAACACAGGGAGAACTACTTGACCCCTGTACTTTTAGCACTTCCATTCTGGTAGGATAAACAGATCCACATAATCAAAATACATCAGGGGTAAAAACTCAAGCAGTTATAGAACAGAGAAGGAATAAGAATAAGCGCGGCGGACAAGGAGGACACAGGCTGTACCTGGAGGCGGCAGCCTCTCCACACGCCTCACAGATTGTTGCTCTGTGTGCAGGAACAGAGCCCAAGTATTGCCTGATGTTCCAATTTCCCCAGAAAAGACATAAATCCAAATTGTAAAGTAAGTCAACGTGATTTGTACGTTAGCCACTGCAGGAGACACCTGAAGCTTCTGCCACCCAATATCAATTCACCTTTCTTCTAAAATATTACGGTGTTATGTATGATTCCCCTTTGGGGACCACCCCCTTTCCTGTTCTCAGCCCAGTCTCAGTCTCTTCCTGGTTGAGTTGACTCCATCTCCGGCTGCAGGGATGGGCATGTGACTCAAGCTTGGCCAATCAGAGCACAGCAGTCCCCCGGACCACACTAATTGGCTTAGAAACGGGCCTGTGAGTCAATCAGAGAAAATGAGAAGCCATGAGGCCTTTGGGAGAATCTTAGGAAAAAATTCTCTCTCATCCCCTTGGGATTCAAAGCTGAGAAGATGTAAGGACTGGAGCTGCAGCAGTCTTTCTGGGACCATTATACAGAGATTCTGTCTGAGGTTGGATCCACGTGGTCAAAAGTATTGCTGAGGAGCCAGAGAGAGACTGAGGTCTGATGACATCACTTGAGCCCTGCAGACTTTTCATTTACGGTAACCAGTTAATTTGCTTTCATGCTGAAGCTCTAACAAAATTCTTTCTGAAAACCTTATGTAGGGAAAACAGAGAGGATGAAGGCCTATCTAAAGAGCGCAGAAGGCTTTTTTGTCCTAAATAAAAGTACCACAATTGGAAGGCATGAAAATTCAGACCTTGTTTTACAGGTAAGAAGTCTTCCCACCTGTTCCCGTCCCCTATGGCTACGACTGTCCTCCTTCTCCGTTGCAGTCTCCTGACATCGACAACCACCATGCACTCATTGAATATAACGAGGCGGAGTGCAGCTTTGTTCTCCAGGACTTCAATTCCCGCAACGGCACGTTTGTCAACGAGTGCCACATTCAAAACGTGGCTGTGAAGCTCATCCCTGGAGACATCCTGAGATTTGGGTCTGCAGGGCTGACCTATGAACTGGTCATTGAAAATCCACCTCCGGTGAGTCCGGGCCACTGGGGGATAGAGGGGCCTAACCTCCCCTGACCCTTGTCTGCCCCTGCAGGTCTCTTTCCCATGGATGAGGGGCCCAGCACCATGGCCAGGGCCACAGCCACCTCGTGCCACACAGCAGCCAAACCAGGCCCCCCCACCATCACATATCCCCTTCCACCAAGGTGTCCAGCCAGCACCGATGCAAAGGAGCTGGTCCCAGGCCTTTCCCAGACCCACCGTGGTCCTGCCGGCCTCCCACAGGCGGCCTGTGAGCGCCAACAAGGAGATGTTCTCGTTCGTGGTGGACGACGCCCGCAAGCCACCCGTCATCAAGCAAGGTATGCGTCAGGGCTGCCATTGGTGGCTTGGGCTTTTGTGCTCTCTGCTGATCTCACGCCTTAGTGTGGACCAATGCCATGAAACTGTCAGAAAAATCAGTGGCCGAGGGGATTCCTGGGGCAGTTCCCCCTGCGGAGATTTATGTGGAGGAGGACTTGGCCCAGCAGGACAAGGTGAGGGAGGGGTCTGGGGAAGGGTGGAGCTGCCTAGTAAGCCTCCCATCTGATCTCTACCCAGGATGAAATAATTCTGCTGCTGGGAAAAGAGGTCAGCCGTCTCTCAGATTATGAAATTGAATCCAAATACAAAGACGTCATAATAGCAAACCTGCAGAATGAAGTGGCTGAGCTGAGTCAGAAGGTGTCAGAGACCACCACCTCCAGGCAGAATGAGAAGGAGATCTCGCAGAAGTGTCAGGTTCTGGATGAAGACATCGATGCCAAACAGAAAGAGATCCAGAGCTTGAAAAGCCAGGTAGGCAGAGCCTGAGAGGTACAGCACAGCTCCCCCCCTCTGACTGTGCCACCTCCTCCCACAGATCAGTGCCCTACAGAAAGGCTACAGCAAGGTGCTGTGCCAGACCCTGTCAGAGCGGAACTCAGAAATCACATCCCTGAAGAATGAGGGCGAGAACTTAAAGAGAGACAACGCTATCACATCAGGTGAGCCCTTGGAGTCGGGCCTGGGAGCTGCCTCTTTGACCTCTGCGAGTCTTCTTTTTTACAGGGATGGTGTCATCTTTGCAAAAAGACATATTAGCAAAGGATGAGCAAGTTCAACAACTAAAGGAAGAGGTCAGTCACCTAAAAAGTCAGAACAAGGACAAGGACCACCAGCTGGAAGCCCTTGGCTCTAGAGTGAGTAAGGATGACTGCGTCACCTTGTAGCCGGCCTCTTTCTGTGTTGCCCTTTTCTCCACAGTGCTCGGTGCTAAAGGAAGAGTTAAAACAGGAAGATGCTCACAGGGAGCTCAGGGAAGCCCAGGAGAAAGAGTTAAAACTCTGCAAAACCGTGAGTTGAGCTTCCTCCTTTGTAGGTACCACAGGGAGGTTCACTCTTGTTGAAACTTTTTCAGCAAATCCAAGACATGGAGAAAGAAATGAAGAAGCTTAGGGCAGAGCTGAGGAAGAGTTGTACTGAACAAAGCGTGATCTCTAGGACTCTGAGAGAAAAAAGCAAGGTACGTAGTGGACAACAGGCCCAGAGAGTGGTGCAGCAAGTACTCGCTTTCATCGTCATTTCAGGTTGAAGAGAAGCTTCAGGAGGATTCCAGAAGGAAATTGCTTCAGCTGCAAGAAATGGGGAACAGAGAGAGCGTCATTAAAATCAATTTGGAGAGGGCAGTAGGTCAGGTAGGCATGTTCCAGAGCCCCCCTCATTGGCCCCCCTGACACTGTTGCCCCCTCTCTGCTGCAGCTGGAGCACTTCAGAAGTCAAGTCATCAAGGCCACCTATGGACGGGCGAAGCCGTTCCGGGACAAGCCCGTCACCGACCAACAGGTTAGTCTGCCGTCCCTGCCACGTGGCTCCTTTTTTTTTTTTTCCTTTTTCTTTTTCTCACCAGTTAATAGAGAAAATTACCCAGGTCACTGAGGACAACATCAATTTTCAGCAGAAAAAGTGGACCCTCCAGAAAGAGACCCAGCTGAGCAACTCCAAGCAGGAGGAGACCACCGAGAACATCGAGAAGCTGAGGACGTCGCTGGACAGCTGCCAGGTGGCCCCTCCTTACGCTTTCCACAAATGGTCCCTGGGCTCCTCATGATCTCACCTCTTTGCAGGCTTGCATGAAAATATCCTGTTGCAGCCATGACCTGAAGAAGGAGGTCGACCTTCTTCAGCACCTCCAGGTGAGCCCACCTGTCTCGGGGCTCCAGAAGGTGGTGCTGGACGTCCTGAGGCACGCGCTGTCCTGGCTGGAGGAGGTGGAGCAGCTCCTCCGGGACCTCGGGATCCTGCCCTCCAGCCCCAACAAAGGTTACTGGGACTTTTTTTCTCACATGGTTGCAACTTACATTCTTCCTGCTTCTCTTTTTTTAAGGGTTCTCTTTGTATCTGATATATCTTCTGGAACATTATAAAAAACTTATGAGCCAGGCCCAGGAACTTCAGGTAATTCTTTTAATTTCTTTTTTTCCAAAGTTATCAGCATCGGTTTACTTTTCTCACATTTCAGATCAAGTTCAACAGTTCTCAGGAAACTCAGCAGTCTTTACTGCAGGAAAAGCTGCGGGAGCATCTGGCAGAGAAGGAGAAGCTGAACGAGGAGAGGCTAGAGCAAGAGGAGAAGCTCAAAGCCAAAATCAGGCAACTGACGGAAGAGAAGGCGGTAAGGTGGTCCCTGCCATTTGCTTTACTACTATGTCTGTTAAACAATGGTCATTGGTTTCCAGGCTTTGGAGGAGTACATTACTCAAGAGAGAAACAGAGCGAAAGAGACTTTAGAGGAAGAACGGAAGAGAATGCAAGAACTGGAGAGCCTCCTGGCCCAGCAGAAGAAGGTATGTGGCTCAGGGAGACAGAGTCAGCTCGACCATGTCTATTGAACAATGATCGTTGACTCAGGCTTTGGCGAAAAGCATTACCCAGGAGAAGAACAGAGTGAAGGAAGCATTAGAGGAAGAGCAGACAAGAGTCCAAGAGCTGGAGGAACGCTTGGCCCGCCAGAAGGAGGTACGCTCGGGGAGATAGAGTCGGCTGAGCCCGGCCACCAAGAGCACTGGTCGTTGATTTTCAGGTTTTGGAGAGCAGCATAGCCCATGAAAAAAGAAAAGCAAAGGAAGCCTTGGAGTCGGAAAAGAGAAAAGTTCAGGATCTGGAGAACCATTTAACCCAACAGAAGGAGGTATGAGCAGCAGCAGGAAAGAATCCTCTGGACAGGCCCTCAAACCACTTTCATTGACTTCCAGATCTCAGAGAGCAACATTGCGTACGAGAAACGCAAAGCAAAGGAGGCCATGGAGAAGGAAAAGAAAAAGGTGCAAGACCTGGAGAATCGCTTAACCAAGCAGAAAGAGGTATGAGCCGCAGGGAGGGAGAGACGAGAGGGTCTGTTATTTTGCTACTTGTTTTTTTGTCTAGGAATTAGAATTAAAAGAGCAAAAAGAGGACGTTTTAAATAATAAATTAAGTGACGCACTGGCCATGGTTGAAGAGACTCAGAAAACAAAGGCAACTGAAAGTCTAAAAGCAGAGAGCCTCGCCTTGAAATTAAATGAAACATTAGCCGAACTGGAAACTACCAAGACAAAAATGGTAAGTCGGTGCCTTCCGGGAACGGGAGAATTAAGACCTCACTGAGTGACTCTCTGTTTCCCAGATCATGGTGGAAGAGCGGCTAATCCTGCAGCAGAAGATGGTAAAGGCCCTCCAGGATGAGCAGGAATCACAGAGACACGGGTTTGAAGAAGAGATCATGGAATATAAGGAGCAAATCAAACAGCACGCCCAGACAATTGTGAGCCTCGAAGAGAAACTCCAGAAAGTCACTCAGCACCATAAAAAAATAGAAGGCGAGATTGCAACATTGAAGGACAATGACCCAGGTAAGTCCGAAGGGAGGCCAAGGAAATCTTAGTCTCACAATGATCACATGTCCCTCTGATACAGCCCCAAAGGAGGAAAGGCCGCAAGACCCTCTGGTGGCTCCCATGACAGAGAGCAGTGCCAAAGACATGGCGTACGAACATCTGATGTGAGTACCCGTGGGTGTGTGAGCGCCAGGCAGAACTGACTTCACCTGTTTTTGTGAATTTCAGAGATGACTTATTGGCTGCTCAGAAGGAAATTCTGTCTCAGCAGGAAGTCATCATGAAGTTAAGGAAAGACCTTACCGAAGCCCACAGCAGAATGTCGGATTTGAGAGGTTTGAACAATTTCTGGTGTCTCTTGACCTCCGACCCCCTTACCGGCCCTCCTGTCACTCGCAGGGGAGCTAAACGAGAAGCAGAAGATGGAACTGGAGCAGAACGTGGTGCTGGTCCAGCAGCAGAGCAAGGAGCTGAGTGTGCTCAAGGAGAAGATGGCCCAGATGAGCAGCCTGGTAGAAAAGAAAGATCGGGAGCTGAAGGCCCTTGAGGAGGCACTCAGGTTGGGTGGGCGGGGGCCGGGTTGGGGGGATGACCTCGTGCCATCCTCCTCTTCTCTACCCTAGGGCTTCCCAAGAGAAACACAGACTCCAGCTGAACACAGAGAAGGAACAGAAGCCCCGGAAGAAGACCCAGACGTGTGACACCTCTGTGCAGATAGAACCCGTCCACACTGAGGCCTTCTCCAGCAGCCAAGAGGTGAGTGCCACCCACTCCTGGGTACTGGAAGGATCAAATGCTGCCCGCCCCATTCTGCCCACAGCAGCAATCCTTCAGCGATCTAGGGGTCAGGTGCAAAGGGTCCCGGCACGAGGAGGTCATTCAGCGTCAGAAAAAGGCCTTATCTGAACTTCGAGCGCGAATTAAAGAACTCGAGAAGGCGCGCTCACCAGGTAAGTCTCCTCCTTCCTAGTCAGAGCAGTGGTTTCTTTTGAGTCTACTTTATTTCTTTTACAGATCATAAAGACCACCAGAATGAATCATTTCTAGATTTAAAGAACCTCAGAATGGAAAACAATGTCCAGAAAATACTACTGGATGCAAAACCGGATTTGCCAACTCTCTCAAGAATAGAGATCCTAGCGGTAACCAAAGAAAATTCTCTCTGCTGTGACTGAAGAGAGGCCTTTCATTTCTTTCTGATTTCAGCCTCAGAATGGCCTTTGCAACGCAAGGTTCGGCTCAGCCATGGAGAAGTCAGGGAAGATGGATGTGGCTGAGGCTTTAGAGCTCAGTGAAAAGCTGGTATGTACATCCAGCATCCACCCTGCTCCTATATGCCTCTTATGCGCGAACGTTTTCCTTGTAGTACCTGGATATGAGCAAAACCCTCGGAAGTCTCATGAACATCAAGAATATGTCAGGCCACGTGTCCATGAAATACCTCTCCCGCCAGGAGAGGGAGAAGGTCAACCAGCTTCGACAAAGGGACCTCGACCTGGTGTTTGATAAGATCACCCAACTCAAGAACCAGCTGGGGAGGAAAGAGGAGCTGTTGAGAGGATATGAAAAGGACGTTGAACAGCTCAGGTACCTCGGCACCCCCATGTCCCCACAGAAAGAAAAACAGACGCCATCTCTCCTGTGCACCCAGGCGGAGCAAAGTGTCCATTGAGATGTACCAGTCGCAGGTGGCAAAGCTGGAGGATGATATCTACAAAGAGGCCGAAGAGAAGGCCCTGCTGAAGGAGGCCCTGGAGCGCATGGAGCACCAGCTGTGCCAGGAGAAGAGGATCAACAGGGCCATCCGGCAGCAGAAGGTGAGGCGCTGCTGCCCAGGGCAGAACCTCCCACTCTCTTGCTAACCTGATACTTTTCACTCAGGAAAGTGTAGAGGAGCACGAACTGAGAAACGCAAAAGAATCGACACCTTGCAACTGTGCCTTCAAAGAGAAAGACAGGCAGGTATGGGAGGTGTTCTGATGTTGCAGACACAGTAGATTTTGTTCTTATTCTTTCTGTATTGAAGAGACGAGTATTTGTAGAGATGGTGAAGAACAGGATGCAGAACTCAAATTCCCAGGTGAGCAGAAAGAGCATCCTTTAGAATTCTCTAGTTTGTGTGTTTTTTCTCTTGCTTGTTAAAGGTTGGAACCAGAAAAGCCTCCCTAAAGATGGACCAAGAAAGAGAGATGCTGAGGAAAGAGACCTCCAGCAAGTCCAGCCAGAGCCTTTTGCATTCTAAGCCCAGTGGAAAGTACTAGAGAAACCTCGTCCCACCAGGCCTCATGTGATCCTCTGTGAGTTCATGTGACTCTTCTGTGTCATCTGTGCCTTCCACTGCCACGCTTTGTCTCTGCTCAGCAGGCCCACTCATCCTTCAGCCGACTGGACTAGGCTCGTTCACATGTGGTGGCCACAGGTTGCCAAGAACAGCAGGTGAGAACAAGCCCCAGTGCACAAGCACTTTTCAAGTTTCTACTTGCCTTATGTTTGTTAATATCCCATCAGATAAAGCCAGAGTCTGTGTGGGAGGAGCTCCAGATTTTTACAATCTACTCACATTGGGTTTTCTGCTATTTGAAGCTGAATACATTCCCAGCTGACCCAGAAGAAAGTTACCTTGATTCCCAATGACTTTCTGATTCCCAGTTCCCTTCCTTGTGAAGGCCAGTTCCAGTACCTGCCCTTGGGTTCCACTAGGACCCTTTGTATCACTCAAGATCCCTTGGTTGTAAACAACAGATACCTCCTGTGGCTAACTTAAACAGAAAGAGAGTTTACTGGGAGGAAATGAGGAAGGTCAGAGAATCAGTGGCTATGCAAAGCTGAAGAGTCAGGCTTGGACATCAGGAGCTGGCTTTTCTTCCCTATAGGTGCCCTCTTTTTGCTTTAGCTGGTTTGAGTTTCTGTTCATTGCAACCAAATGGGCATTTACTACGACGCTCTGCTACACAGCCCCCACCCACTACTGATTCTGAGAAGCTACCAGCAGTCTTTCCCCTGGGGGTTGCACCACAGTACAGTGAGGTACCTGTATACCCAAACCTCCCAATCTTCTTCTGATCTTTCAAGAAGCTAAGACACACAACTTCCTTCCGCCCTTGCCAGTGGGAGCCCATGTGGATCCTTGGATTCGTGACTTTGCAGATAAGGTGCCCTTCTCTTGAAACTTGGCAGCATCACCATCGCCTGCTGTTGTAGAAACCAAAGTCATGAAATGTCTGGAGGGAAAAAATAGCTTCCAGATCTGCATTCCAAAGTGTGCTCCTGGTAAGTGGAGTGGTTTCCAATTTTTTAGGGACTTAGGAATGAAGGCAATCCACTAAGGATGTGAGGAAACCTAAACCTAATAACGCTAATGCATGCCTCTTTGCCATGCTGAGGCCTCCTAAAGCAGGATGGAGGGCACCAGTGAGGCTATTTCAGCTCATCAGCTTGGCCTCATTTCCGTCAGGTGCACTGCTTGCATCCGTCTGCTCAGTGTCCCAGGTTATTTTGGGCCAATTCATGACCTTATGTGCCTGCTTTTGTTTTTAAACATTTTTCTTTGCCCATCTGTTGCCCAGGAATCCTTTTGCAATGCCTCCGTCCAGTTGGGGGAAGCATTAACAGGTCCTTGTTTTGAGTTTCCTGTCATCTTTAGCAAACTGTTTTCCTTTCTAAGACCCAAAAATATTGGAGGCAGAAACTTTATCTTCTGGCTAACTGTGGTCTTATCATCAGAGAGTATGGTTTGACAGTTAAACAACCAGCCTCCATCCATTCAGCCGGTAGACACTGGGGGCCTACTATGGGCCAGGCTCTGATGCTACCGTGTTAGTTAGACCTCATGGCCTTGACCTTTACTCCTTTTCAAATTCTGATCCACTGCTTTAACTGAAAAGGAAGTTGGAATCATTAATTTACTGGGTATGTTGCATAGGAGCACTTACTTTTTTTTAAAATTTTTTTATTATTATACTTTAAGTTTTAGGGTACATGTGCACAACGTGCAGGTTTGTTACATGTGTATATATGTGCCATGTTGGTGTGCTGCACCCAAGGAGCACTTACTTTTGACGTCCACATATCTTGTTGGCTACGTATGGGATTGCTGCTGGGCGTTCTTTAAAGACAGCGGCATGCAGCAATGACCCGCTTCCTGGGAGTTTCTTTGTACCTTTCATCAGTTGAAATATAATAGCTAATAATAGTAACTACTTTGTATAGAGTACTTCCTAGCCATGAGACACTATGCAAAGCGTGGTCCAGACAATATCCCACTTCATCCCCACCATGTCATTACTCCTGTTATACCTGTGAAAATGATGAGCCCAGACTAGGTAAGTAACTTGCCCAAGGTCACAGAGCAAGTGTTGGAGCCCAGACTTTATACCCACAACTGCTTAATATAGCACTTTCCTCAAGGAAGTCCAGGAACCAGCTGGTTGTCTACTAATGAATGAGGGCAGGATGACAGACTTTTTCTGTAAAGGGCCGAATAGTAAATCCTTTCTTCTGTAAAGGACTCTATTGACCATAGGTGTCTTATCACCACCACTCAACTCTAGCAGAGCAGCATGATATGTAAATGAATGAGCATGGCCATGTTTCAATAAAACTTTATTTATAAAAATAGGAAGTGGGCCACATTTGCCAACCCCTGTGTT